GGTGGTCGGGACGAGGACCCCAGCTGGGTGGGGGAGTCACCCTTCCCAGGACCGAGGCCGCCCTCCGCATCCCTCCTCACTGCTCCCGGGAGCGCAGCCTCCCCTGGATCTCAGGTTCCAGCTGCCCGTCTGTATCGGATGGGAGCCTCTTGGGAGAGGAGTGGAGGAGAAACTCCCCGTTAGTTGGAGCCTTTGCCGAAGTTTCCACCTCTGTAGTCTGCAGCTCTTCCCTCTCATAGCGAGTAGCGCCCTGGGTGGCTCCAGCCTCGCCATCCCGCTGCACTGGGCGCCTGCCTTTTTGGGGGAGTTTGGCTTTCCCCCACCTGGGGTACAGGACCGTCCTCAGTGTGGCCCACGTCTGGTCTCAGCTCTCACACTTCTTTGATCCTGGCGTCTGCCCCTGGCTTTGCAGCCTTGAACTCCCCTGCATCGTGACTCTCCGACCTTCTGGGTGTGGGCGTCTCCCAGTGATATCAGGACCACTGTGGTCTTGTTGCTGGGGGCTGCTGGGATCCCCTGGCGCTCAGGTGCCTGGTGAAAGACACTAAGCCGCCACGCTGTCCATGTTAGTGAGCTCCCACTGCGGGCAGCACCAGCCCCTCTTTCTGAGCAGTCCCTGCCTCTCAGTGCAGGGCGGCCACCCACCCCGGGGTGAGCTCTCCTGTCCTTTTGGTGAGGGGTTTTGATGTCTCCCCTCCCTCCCTTCACCCCTGCCTGAGTATGAGGCTTCTTCCATCTTCACACCAGTCTCCTCCTTTAGGGTGTCAGCTCTCCAAGGACCAAGAAGCCCACTGCCCTTGATATTTGCATCAGATCCCACACTGTGGGTTTGTTGACTTCCCATCTACCCTTACGCTGGGTGTCAGCAGTTGGAGAACAAGGGTTTCGCCTTCTGGCCCCGCTGCTGGTACCCCATGAGAGTAGGAAGCTTCCTAGACCCGGGTTCCTGTACTGCGAGGTGGGGGCTCTTCCCTCTGGGGCTGTGCCTTCTCTCCAGGGTAAGGACCCTTTCTTGGTGTCACCTCCCCCAGGGATAAGGTTCTTGCCATCCTTGGTATTGGTATGGCTGCTTTTCTGGATTTGAGGTGTCCACGCCTCTGCATGTGTCCCCACCGTAAGGCTGAGGACCCCTCTCGGATGCAGGTGCCCCCGGCTCATGCTTCCAAAACCCCCTCTTGATTTGTCACTGTATGGGGTAAGGCATAGTTTCCTGGCTGTGTGGATGTAAGATACCTGAGTCTCAAGCGGGAGACTCCACTGTAGACCCTGTCCCTGGGACCAGAGACTTCTCTGGTGTAGACTTTCCAAGGTGGGAGATTCCAGCCCCCCACCCTTGGCATGGGGCATCTCAGTGGAGATGACTACCTCTACCCCAGGCCCTAACGCATCCTTCTTCTGGAGTCTCAGAGCCTCTGTGTGGCCACGTCAGCAGCCACCTGGGTTAAGGATCACCCTTCAACATCACTTCTCAGAGCTCCTTGCTGCAGAGGCGGAAGCTCTCCCAGATCAAAGGTGCCTCATGACAAAGACCACTCTGTGGGCACATGACGGCCCCCAAGGTTAAGGACCACCCGGTGTTAGTTTCCCAGGGCTGACCTCCTGCCCCTCCCTCCTCGAGTCTTTGTGTGGTGGTATCATCTTCCCTGAGATGAAGTCTGGGGGGCTCTTCTTTACTGGTTTTGGCTCTGATTTTAGCGTGTTGGCTCCTGTGAGGCTGGTGTCCTGCTCACCTCCCCCCGCCCCGCCACCCGCCTTGTGGGTCCCTTCCCTGTGGGGATGTGTGTTCCTCTTGGGTAAGTCTCCTCCTGGGCCGAGGTTCCCAGATTCCTCAGTGCTCTTGGAGAGCCTTTGCTGCTGGAGCACAGGTTCTTCACGCCTGAGAGTGGACCTGCGATCACCACCTTCCTTGGAGGATCTTGGTGGATGCCCCCCTGACTACAGCAAATGGGGCTCTTTCTTCTCTGGCGGCGTCTCTGCTTCGAGACTCAGGCTCCAGCTTCCCTTCTCTCTGGTCCTTTGCTGGGGGGACCAGAGGTACAGATACCCTCATGATATAAGGATTTTCTTAGCGGGGAAGGTGTTGTCTCTACTGTGGCTAAGGCTCCAGCCTCTCTAGGGGACAAGTACCCTGGGCCTCTGGCACTTGCCCCTTCTCTGTGGAGGAGCTGCCTCCTCACTGGGTCTCAGCTGTAGCCGACTTCGATGTCACACTGTTCTGTCTGAAACATCACCTCCCTGGGTTAGCGCTCTTGTTCCCCTCCTTCTGGCTTGTGACCCCTCCAGGACTTCCTTCTCTTGCTGCCACAGTGTGGTCTCCTCTCTGTGGGTATTCTTCCTCTGCACTAGGATACCAGTCCTTTCCGTGTGGAGACACAGGGAGGGCGTCACCTGCCTAAGGTGTTGATTGCCTTGTTTAGGGGTGTAGACCATGAGACCTCTTCTCTCTCTGGGCTGGAGCACCTGCCCATGACCCTCTGTTGGGTTCTTGGGATGGAAAGAGGGAGTGTAAACTCTCGTTTCACATTCTTGTTCCCCCTATGCAGTAAGAGGCTTTTCTGTGTTGGGGTGTTGGACTTTGGTGAGGATCCCTGCACACCTGAGCTCTGGTGTCCAGGCCCTTGCCTTGTGTGAGCTCCCTGGGTCAAAGGGGCTTTCCCCTCCTCAGCCTGAATCCCCACTGTGGCACCTTCTCCTGGGTCCTTTTGTTGGTTGCTTTGCCTTCTTAGAGATTCCCCAGGTAGGGCGTGATAGCTGACCTGGGCGGGGGCTGCTGCGGCTTTCTTTAGGTTGGGCCTTTTACTGAGGAGATTTAAATTCCCTCAAGTGTAAGGTAGCACCCCTACCTATTATCACCCAGAATGGGTCCCTGCGGTGTTGGGAAAATTCTCCCTGGGGGTAAGGTACCAGCCCTGTCCTTTATGGGCTTCTTGTTCTAAAGCATATCCGTCCCATATGGTTGCTGCTAGTCACATGTGGTGATTAGTAACTAGTTAAAAATGAAAAATTCAGTTCCTCCATTACACTTGCCACATTTCAGATGTTCAGTGGCCAACAGATATGCGCAAATAGAGTGTTTCCAGCATTGCAAAGTTCTGTTGGATAGCACTGTTTGCCAGATGTTCCCTTCTTTGTGGGTGAGGACTCTTTTGGTGTGACTTCCCTCTGTATTGAGGCTCTTGTTCCTCAGTATGGGGCTGTTTCTGTCTTTACAGTAAGTGACTACTCCAGGGTTCCCTGCCCTGCACACGTAGAGTGGGAGCGGCCCGTGGATCCCAGGGAACTGTGCTTTTCATTGTAGGCCCCCTCCCTGGAGGGGAAGAGGGCAATCTCCGCTGGTATCTCAGAAGTCTTCTTCTGAGGCATAAGCCTCTCTTCCCAGGGCTCCCCTGGTCTCGCTGTCAGGCCCTAAGGTATGTCTTCCCTTGGACTAAAGCTCCTTGGAACTCCCTTTTGACCTCAGTCTTCTCTGGGTTCCAGGTAACTTCCTTTAAAATAAAGACGCTCCTCTCTTGAAGTTTTGGGTTCCTGCCCTGATGGTCTATGTCTCCCTGACTCTAAATTACCAATCCACTTGCTATGGGATTCCTCCATGAGTGCAGATCGGCTCCCTCACAGCTGCGGTACCTTTGCACCCTCTTATCTTAGTAAGATTTCTGTCTTCTCCCAGGTCTCTCTTGGGTACTGCCTTCTGCCCCCAAATCTCTAAGCCTTCTTGGTATTAGCTTCTTTGGGTTAGGAGTGTTATTTCCTTTTGGTTTAAGGATCCTGCTCTGGAATAAATGTCTTGGTGGTTTGAGTCCCTTCTACTTGGCATTCAGCCCTGTCTGCATGAGCGGGTTCAGCTCTTCACAGCTTTCGGCATCTCTGCTCGCCGTCGTTTTCCCCCACCCCCAATCTTTCTTCTCCTACCTACAGCTTACACACACACACACACACACACACACACACACACACACGCCCTTCTCTGTGAGCTGCCAGTTTCATTTGTCTCCTGACTTGTCTGAGGGATGACCTCTCCTAGCCACCTCTGCCCAGCCCCTCTGAGTAGGAAGTGTGATTTCCAGGGCTAATGCCTCCATCCCAGTCATCAGCTGTGTGCAGCATGACTGTCCTGCTCTGAAAAACCTTTTTGAGTGTATTCTGGGGAGAAGGTACTCCATGCTCTAGGAATTTTCCACTTCCTGAGTCAGAGGCACACAAAAAAGTATGTAACTTTTCTTGTTTCAACAAACTTATCGTGTTAATTCCTCTCCAATCTCTCCTAGCAGCGTCCGTCTCCAAGAGAGTATGAAGAGAGTGCGTCTGTAGGGCAGGGAAGATGGCGGACAAGCGCAAACTCCAAGGTACTAGACTGACTTCCTGCTGCACCTGTAGCGGATTCTCACAGCCTTGTTCCTCCCTGGCCAGGTGAGATTGATCGCTGCCTCAAGAAGGTGTCCGAGGGCGTGGAGCAGTTTGAAGATATTTGGCAGAAGGTACAGGGGCTGAGACCCTAATAATCTGGGTCACACTGACTTCTCAATTCTCTCCATCCCTCAGCTCCACAATGCAGCCAACGCGAACCAGAAAGAAAAGTATGAGGCTGACCTAAAGAAGGAGATTAAGAAGCTACAAGTGAGGGGGCTGGGGGCCTGGACGCCTTTGTCAGGTCTGACTTTCTTGCTTTTCCCATCTGCAGCGGCTGAGGGACCAAATCAAGACATGGGTAGCGTCCAACGAGATCAAGGACAAGAGGCAGCTTATAGACAACCGCAAGCTCATTGAGACGGTAGGAGCCCAGAGCCTGAGTCCCAGAGAGGTGAGAGCCCCCCTGCCAACTGCACTCTCTACAGCAAATGGAACGGTTCAAAGTTGTGGAACGAGAGACCAAAACCAAAGCTTACAGCAAAGAGGGCCTGGGCCTGGCCCAGAAGGTAGATCCTGCCCAGAAGGAGAAGGAAGAGGTTGGCCAGTGGCTCACGGTGAGTTGGGGTAGAGAAGAGGAGGTGAACTCTGATGGGCTTCCTCTTCCTCTCCCTCCCCTAGAATACCATCGACACGCTCAACATGCAGGTGGACCAGTTTGAGAGTGAAGTGGAGTCACTGTCAGTGCAGACACGCAAGAAGAAGGGCGACAAGGATGTGAGTGAGGGAGACCCGACACCTTTGGGATGGCCCCTGAGCCTGGCCCTGGGCTCGCCAGCAGAAGCAGGACCGGATTGAGGGCTTGAAGCGGCACATCGAGAAGCACCGCTACCACGTGCGCATGCTAGAGACCATCCTGCGCATGCTGGACAATGACTCCATCCTCGTTGACGCCATCCGCAAGATCAAGGACGACGTTGAGTACTATGTTGACTCATCCCAGGACCCCGACTTCGAGGAGAACGAGTTTCTCTACGATGACCTGGACCTCGAGGACATTCGTGAGGCCCTGGGGCTGATCGTGGCACAGGAACAGCTAAGCATGCCCTTCTTCTGCCCCCACAGCACAGGCGCTGGTCGCCACCTCCCCTCCCAGCCACAGCCACATGGAGGATGAGATCTTCAACCAGTCCAGCAGCACGCCCACCTCAACCACCTCCAGCTCTCCCATCCCGCCCAGCCCAGCCAACTGTACCACGGTGAGGCCCCACGGGACACTAGTACCTTGTGTCACAGGTTTCTATTCTGCCTCCCCTACCTCAGGAAAACTCTGAAGATGATAAGAAGAGGGGACGTTCCACAGACAGTGAAGTCAGCCAGGTGGGTGTGAGCCTGGACCGGGTGGGCACGCCGGTCCTGACCCTCTGCTCTCTCCCACCCGCAGTCTCCAGCCAAAAACGGCTCCAAGCCTGTCCACAGCAACCAGCACCCTCAGTCCCCAGCTGTGCCGCCCACCTACCCCTCCGGCCCCCCGCCTGCTGCCTCTGCCTTGAGCACCACTCCTGGCAACAATGGGGTCCCCGCCCCCGCAGCACCCCCAAGTGCCCTGGGCCCCAAGGCCAGTCCAGCTCCCAGCCACAACTCGGGCACCCCTGCTCCCTATGCCCAGGCTGTGGCCCCACCAGCTCCCAGTGGGCCCAGCACGACCCAGCCCCGGCCCCCCAGCGTCCAGCCTAGCGGAGGCGGAGGCGGCGGCAGCGGAGGTGGAGGGAGCAGCAGCAGTAGTAACAGCAGTGCCGGTGGAGGGGCTGGCAAGCAGAATGGCGCCACCAGTGAGTGAGGAGGCAGCGGGGTGGGGGGCGTGAGCAGCCCTTTCCATTTACTCTTTGTTCCCAGGTTACAGCTCAGTTGTGGCAGACAGCCCGGCAGAGGTGGCTTTGAGCAGCAGTGGGGGCAACAATGCCAGCAGCCAGGCCTTGGGCCCCCCTTCCGGCCCCCACAACCCACCTCCCAGCACCTCGTGAGTGTCTCGGCCATCGGCAGGGTTGGGATTCTCAACCCCCTCTTCCATGCTCTCTCTCCAGGAAGGAACCCAGTGCGGCAGCCCCAACGGGGGCTGGGGGCGTGGCCCCAGGCTCAGGGAACAACTCAGGGGGACCCAGCCTCCTGGTGCCACTGCCTGTGAATCCTCCCAGCTCCCCAACGCCCAGCTTCAGTGATGCCAAGGCAGCCGGTGCCCTGCTCAATGGGCCTCCACAGTTCAGCACCGCCCCAGAAATCAAGGTGGGCTCCTCGGACATCCCCCGAGCCTCTGTTGCTCAGGCCAGGCCTCTTGTTTCCTCCCCAGGCCCCTGAGCCTCTGAGCTCCTTGAAGTCCATGGCGGAACGGGCAGCCATCAGCTCTGGCATTGAGGACCCTGTGCCAACGCTGCACCTGACCGAGCGAGGTGAGGGACCCAGGATGGTGGGGAAGCAGCGGCTGAGGGGGCCGGACCCCCACCCTCCCCACAGACATCATCCTGAGCAGTACATCAGCACCTCCGGCCTCAGCCCAGCCGCCCCTGCAGCTGTCAGAGGTGAACATACCGCTGTCGCTGGGTGTCTGTCCACTGGGCCCTGTGCCCCTCACCAAGGAGCAGCTCTATCAGCAGGCCATGGAAGAGGCCGCCTGGCACCACATGCCTCACCCCTCTGACTCTGAGCGTATTCGGTGAGGGGCCACAGGGAAGGGGGATGGTCTGGAGCTGGCACTGACCTTCCTGTTGCTCTCACAGGCAGTACCTCCCCCGGAACCCCTGTCCGACGCCCCCCTACCACCACCAGATGCCACCCCCACACTCGGACACTGTGGAATTCTACCAGCGCCTGTCGACCGAGACACTCTTCTTCATCTTCTACTATCTGGAGGTACAGCAGGGCCCCCGGGGCAGCCTCGGGCCCCTGATCCCCCTCTCCACTGTTCCTCCCCCAGGGCACTAAGGCACAGTATCTGGCAGCCAAGGCCCTAAAGAAGCAGTCATGGCGATTCCACACCAAGTACATGATGTGGTTCCAGAGGCACGAGGAGCCCAAGACCATCACTGACGAGTTTGAGCAGGTGAGGGCCCCGCCCCCTCTCTTCCCGCTGCTAGGGTTGGGGTAGAGTCCCCAGGCTCCAGGCAGCCCCTGCTGGCCTCTGCTCCCTTGCCTCCACCTTTCAGCTGGCGCAGTCCCTCAGCCTGACCAAGTACTCCTCCCTCTGGCTGTCTGCTCAGCCTGGAACACCGCCCTCTCATCCTCCACTTGGCCAGCTCCTAGGCCTCCTGTAGGTCTCAGCCCAAATGTCCCTTCCTCAAAGAAACCTTCCTGGAGCCACCCAGCCCAGTGCCTCCCCTTTGCAGTGCTGGGCACACTCGCTTGGGGTGTGGGATTTTCCCAGTATGTGTCCCTGCACCAGGCTGTGGGCTCTGCTGCCGAGGGACCTTGATGGCCCCCACTTCACCTCCAGGTCCCAGCACTCAGCAGGGCAGGGGCTCAGTGCCGAAACTATTTTTTTTGAATGGGCTTCTCAAGTTCTAATACTGGGAAATTCCTGCTGCTTGCAAACACTCTGGAACCAACCTACCTGGGTTTCAGCCCAGTCCAGCTGGGCGACTCTAGGCAAGTCACTCGAACCTCTGTGTCTCAATTAACTTATCTGTAAAAATGGGGGGAAGACCACCTACCTAATGCAGTTGTTATGAAGATTAAATGAGTTAATAACATGTAAGTACTTAATGGTGACTGCTACATAGTCAGTGTCATGGATTTTTTTTTTCAAATTACTTTCAGTTGGTGTGTTCTACAGTGATGTTTTTTTCCACCAAATACTTCCCTGATGCCGAGCCCCTTCATGGGGATGAAGTAGTACAAGGTCCTTGTCCTCAGAGAACTCAGTCCCCTCTCCTGGTTCTCCCAGGTTGCCATCTTTGAAGCACTTAAGACATTCATTTAGAACCTAGGTCCTCTCCCATTGTGTCCTCAGATGTTAACCACAGACTTCCTGTCCTTTCCTGGTTTGGCCCAAAACCATCCTCCAAGTTAGTACATTTCAGGGCATCCAGTCATTCAGAAATTCCCACACCACTTCCGTCACCAATAAAATGTCCCTGCAGAGTGCTTGGATTTAGACTCTGAGACTGTTCCATTCTCTAGAACAAGGGTGACAGTACCCACTGCCTCGAGGTCTTTGTGAAGATTAAATGCTAGGCTGTGCATCCTGTACTCACGTGAGAGGTGCTCAAAAGCCACAGCCCTCGAGGAAACGAAGGCTGTGCACTCACACCTGGGGCTGGGGCCCCGTTCTGGCAGCTGGCTTCGGTGGAACCTCTGCGGCCCCCTCCGTTTCCTCCTCGCTGAAGTGGCATGATAACATTTCCTACCCAAGAAGAACCTTGTGAGGATGGATGAGAGTGTGTGCGTGCAGGGCAGCTGGCCCGGTGCCTGACACATCCACAGCCCTAAGAATTGTCCCCTTTGTCTGTTGGTCCGGCCCAGATCCCAGACCACCTCCTCGTCCACTCACTGACCGCCTTCTCCCCCGGCCAGGGCACCTACATCTACTTTGACTACGAGAAGTGGGGCCAGCGGAAGAAGGAAGGCTTCACCTTTGAGTACCGCTACCTGGAGGACCGGGACCTCCAGTGACACCGGCCCCTCCCTCTACCCACCCCCTTCCCCCGCATGCTGATCCCCCTGCCCAGGTGAGGGCCCTGCCCTGGAAGACTGGAGGGAGGCCCCAAGCCACGGGGCATCCCCCTCTCCCAGGAAGCAGGGAGGGGGCCGGGAGGTTTTCCTCTCAGCCCCACCCTGGGGGCCCGGGGGCGAGGGCTGCCCCCTCCTCCCCTCCCCAGTGAGGGACATTTTTTGGTAAACCTATTTTCATTTTGGAAAATATTTATGAATAAATAGTTTTATATGACGGCTGGCAGCAGCGGCCTCTCCTGTACCCCC